GTGAACCTTTTAAAAGTGAGTCAGGTCATATCACTTGTCTGCTCCAATCCCTCCAGTGGGTTTTCAGTGATGACTTTCTTGTACCACCCTATTTAAAACCTCCATCCCTGCCCCTGCCCTGATTTGTTATCCTTTATCTGCTTTATTATCTCTATAGCACTTATCACCTATGTATCATAACACATATTTGACTTGTTTTTTTATCTCCTCCCATTGGAAGGCAGGGATCTTTGCTCCCTGCTATCTCAGATTCTACAATGGTGCTTGGCACATAGATAACACTCAATATCAGCATCCTAAGAGAGAGAAAAATGAAAAAGGAAAAGCACTCAATATGTTTTTGAATAAATGAATTAGTGTGTTTGTTATGACAATTTATGATAATCAAGGGGTTGGGTACTCATTACTGCTAAGTTAATTGAGCACTGTCTCAATTAATTGAGTTAATGTCTAAGCTTTCTGCATGTTTCATTTAATACCCACAATCTCCTGTGATGTAGTTCATTATTTTTTCCATTTTACCGAGTAGAAAACTGAGGACTAGAAGCTGATTCCCACAGCACGTTTCAGTTGAGTTGGATTTTGTTTTCCTGGGCCTGCTTCTTCATAAAGGGACTGGACTAAGAATACTCTTGACCAGCCCGTAAGAACTTGGCACTCGTCTCAGTAATCTGAGATAGCAGGGTTTGGCGTCCATAGCAACCACGGCGACAGGACGCGCTCGAGCAAGAACCAAAAAGCGAGAACAGGTACAAGGCCAAACTTTCTACATTCACAGACACCTACCAAACCCCGAACATGGAACACCAAATTAGAACGCTGACCAGTTCCTGGTAATGTAGAAAACACCCAAGTTAAAACGGCAACAGAGTGACACAGCAGCCATTGAAGATGCCCCACTTCAGGCACCGACAGGCGTCACGTGACGGGTGGGGAACGCCAACCGCCTGGGCCTAGCGCAGCTTCCTCCGCCCACCACGGAAGTGAGGCGGGGATACTAAAGCGACGGAGCCCGGTGGACGGAAGTGGGTGTTGGAGGCTTTAAGGTAGCTTTAAATTCGTGTTGTCCTGGGAGCTCGCCCTTTTCGGCTGGAGTCGGGCTTTACGGCGCCGGATGGCTCTGGACGTGAAGTCTCGGGCAAAGCGTTATGAGAAGCTGGACTTCCTTGGGGAGGGACAGGTGAGGCTCTCTGGAAGGACGGGGAGGGCCCCTAAACTTATGTTATTTCTATTTTTCTTTCTAGTTTGCCACCGTTTACAAGGCCAGAGATAAGAACACCAACCAAATTGTCGCCATTAAGAAAGTGAGTTACCTTTTTATGTTGTTTTTAAGTCTCCTTTACTCTTCCCTCTCATTTTCTCAAACAGGAGTCTCTGCTGGTAGCCACTACAGCTGTGAATGTGCTGTGTCATACCTGAAGCCAATATGTCTCGGAGTTTCACCTGAGGCCCATGGTGAGGCCCTGGTTACCACTGCTGATTATTCAAATATATTTGGGTTTTTTTCCGTTTCTACCAGATCAAACTTGGACATAGATCAGAAGCTAAAGATGGTAAGTATTTCATGTAATCTGACAGATAGGAATTATTCACTTTTTGCTTTGCCTTTTTATATAGGTATAAATAGAACCGCCTTAAGAGAGATAAAATTATTACAGGAGCTAAGTCATCCAAATATAATTGGTGTGAGTATGATCAAAACTGTTACTGGGATTTGGTGAATCACATTTTAATTTTTTAACTTTGCAGCTCCTTGATGCTTTTGGACATAAATCTAATATTAGCCTTGTCTTTGATTTTATGGAAACTGATCTAGAGGTAAGATTAAGATTCCTGGAGAAATTCCTTTGGGGTACCTGTATATTGTATACTTGCTTTACAGGTTATAATAAAGGATAATAGTCTTGTGCTGACACCATCACACATCAAAGCCTACATGTTGATGACTCTTCAAGGATTAGAATATTTACATCAACATTGGATCCTACATAGGGTAAGGTTTTTAATATTGCTTCTTTATACTAGTTATTTGTTTGTTTAAAACTTCCGTCATATAGGATCTGAAACCAAACAACTTGTTGCTAGATGAAAATGGAGTTCTAAAACTGGCAGATTTTGGCCTGGCCAAATCTTTTGGGAGCCCCAATAGAGCTTATACACATCAGGTTGTAACCAGGTAAGAATCTCTTAAAGCTACATGTGCAGGAGCTAAAATGATACTAATTCTTTTTGTTCTTTAGGTGGTATCGGGCCCCCGAGTTACTATTTGGAGCTAGGATGTATGGTGTAGGTGTGGACATGTGGGCTGTTGGCTGTATATTAGCAGAGTTACTTCTAAGGGTAAGTCTAAATTAATGTACGCACTTTAATATCCTTGAAAAGTCTCCCTCTTACTTTCTTTCAGGTTCCTTTTTTGCCAGGAGATTCAGACCTTGATCAGCTAACAAGAATATTTGAAACTTTGGGCACACCAACTGAGGAACAGTGGCCGGTAAGCCTTTATGCATTTTCTTTGAAATGTAACTTAAGTTTGAATTACAAAATTATTTTTACAGGACATGTGTAGTCTTCCAGATTATGTGACATTTAAGAGTTTCCCTGGAATACCTTTGCATCACATCTTCAGTGCAGCAGGAGACGACTTACTAGATCTCATACAAGGCTTATTCTTATTTAATCCATGTGCTCGAATTACGGCCACACAGGTATTTTGGTGTATCTTTTTTATACTAGGAAATACCTTACTTTTGGTATCTTTTCTTTTAAAAGGCACTGAAAATGAAGTATTTCAGTAATCGGCCAGGGCCAACACCTGGATGTCAGCTGCCAAGACCAAACTGTCCAGTGGAAACCTTAAAGGAGCAATCAAATCCAGCTTTGGCAATAAAAAGGAAAAGAACAGAGGCCTTAGAACAAGGTAAGATTCCCACTTTTAAAAGAAATTAAATGCTTTTTTTTTTCTTGTTCTTTTTGCTTCCTAGGAGGATTGCCCAAGAAACTAATTTTTTAAAGAGAACACTGGACAACATTTTACTACTGAGGGAAATAGCCAAAAAGGCAAATAATGGAAAAATAGTAAACATTAAGTAAATGCTGTAGAAGTGAGTTTGTAAATATTCTACACATGTAAAATATGTAAAACTATGGGTTATTTTTATTAAATGTATTTTAAAATAAAAATTTAATTCTGGTTTTTCTGATTAGAGTGCAAAAGTGAGAAAAGTTCAATACTCTTGAAATGTAGAATTGAAAATGCATTAGGGAAAACTTAATAAAAATTATTACCAGTTATTTGGAAGATCTGACCCATATAGTATCACAAATCTGTAGTAGCATG